TGGGATTACAGTCACGTGCCACCACACCTGGCTAATCTTTGTATTTTCAGTAGAGAAGGGGTCTCATCATGTTGGCCAGGCTGGTTTTGAACTCCTGACCTCAGATGATCCACCTGCTCTGGCCTCCCAAAGTGCTGGGATTACAGGCCTGAGCCACCACGCCCGGCCGTTATTTTTCTTTCTTAGAGGCAGGATCTCACTCTGTCGCCCAGGCTGGAGTGCAGTGGCACGATCTAAGCTCACTGTAGCATTGATCTCCCAGGCTCAGGCGATTCTCCTGTCTCAGCCTCCCGAGCAGCTGGGATCACAGGTGTGTGCCACCACACCTGGCTAATTGTTAAATTTTTTTATTTTTATTTTTTAGAGATGGGGTCTTGCTATGTTGCCCAGTCTGGCAACATGGGATCCTCCAACTCCTGGCTTCGAGGGATCCTCCCGCTTCGGCCTCCCAAAGCGCTGAGAATTACATACGTGAGCCACCACGCCCGGCCTATATTGTTTTATAGTTCTTCAATTTTGTTTTGTGGTCGCTGGAGGTGTTTCCTTCTTCGATTCCCTGCACAGTGCTTCCACAGCTGCTCCATGGAATCTGCCCAAGACTTTTGCTGCGTTCAGTTGAACACACAGGAGGAAGCTCTTCAGGCCCCAGCCAGCCGACCGCACAAAGATGCGTTCTCATACCCAGGGGAGCTGGTCTCGCCACTCGACCCGCGCCCTGGATAGCTATAGTTAGTGTGAGCGCCACCACCCGCCGCGGCGTGATCAAGAGCGCTCCGGGCCAAGCAGTCTCCCGTGGGAGTGCGGGAGTGCGTGCGTGCGGCGGAAATCCCGCCTTCCGGCGCCCGCTGTTGGCCTTGGCCGCAGCCAGGGCGCTCCAAGTAGGAAGATAAGCGGGATTGCTGGAAGCGGGAGAGTCGGGAGGAGCGGCGAAGGGCTCCTCTTCCCCATTGGCTGCGCCCACGGAGCAGCCTCGTTGCGATTGGCCGTACGCGGGGGGCGGCAGTCCCGCGTCGGCCCGCCCCTCGGGCCGCGAGAGGCGCCGGGATCGCGGGCGCCGGCTGAGCCAGCGGCTCTTGGGAGGCTGCGTCCGCGCGCCGGCGAGGCGAGGCGGCCGGGCCCTGCGCGTCAGGTCCTGGCCTGGGGCACCTGGGCGGCCGGTGGGTTAGGTCTTCAGCGTATGTGTTTACTTGCAGGCCTGAGACCTGGGAGGAAGCTGGAGAAAAGATGCCCTCTGAATCTTTCTGTTTGGCTGCCCAGGCTCGCCTCGACTCCAAATGGTTGAAAACAGATATACAGGTGGGGTTTGACATGTCTTTTTCTTGGTGTGTCTCTGTAAGCTTATCTCGTTTATCATTGCCAGCTTGCATTCACAAGAGATGGGCTCTGTGGTCTGTGGAATGAAATGGTTAAAGATGGAGAAATTGTATACACTGGAACAGAATCAACCCAGAACGGAGAGCTCCCTCCTAGAAAAGGTAAGGGCCTTTAACTAGTGTTTTTTATTTGGGGTGACAGATTAAAAAATTTTTAATTCTGCAGATGATAGTGTCGAACCAAGTGGAACAAAGAAAGAAGATCTGAATGACAAAGAGAAAAAAGATGAAGAAGAAACTCCTGCACCTATATATAGGGCCAAGTCAATTCTGGACAGCTGGGTATGGGGCAAGCAACCAGGTAATCTTGTGAATTTTGGCACTTTGGAAAGGCAGGTGAGATGTTTTCTTGTCTTATTTTCTAGATGTGAATGAACTGAAGGAGTGTCTTTCTGTGCTGGTTAAAGAGCAGCAGGCCCTGGCCGTCCAGTCAGCCACCACCACCCTCTCAGCCCTGCGACTCAAGCAGAGGCTGGTGATCTTGGAGCGCTATTTCATTGCCTTGAATAGAACCGTTTTTCAGGAGAATGTCAAAGTTAAGTGGAAAAGCAGCGGTATTTCTCTGCCTCCTGTGGACAAAAAAAGGTAACAATAAAGCGAAGAAAGAATCCTGATGCCTGGTTGTATGTTCCGTGTGTGTCGTCTGCAGTTCCCGGCCTGCGGGCAAAGGTGTGGAGGGGCTCGCCAGAGTGGGATCCCGAGCGGCGCTGTCTTTTGCCTTTGCCTTCCTGCGCAGGGCCTGGCGATCAGGTACGGTCCCTGGTGTGGCGCGTTGTTCTGCTGGGGGGCTCCTCTGACGCGTGTGTGCGCCCAGGCGAGGATGCGGACCTCTGCAGTGAGCTGTTGCAGGAGTCCCTGGACGCCCTGCGAGCACTTCCCGAGGCCTCGCTCTTTGACGAGAGCACCGTGTCCTCTGTGTGGCTGGAGGTGGTGGAGAGAGCGACCAGGTTCCTCAGGTCCGTCGTGACGGGGTGAGTTCTTTCCTTTCTTGCCTTCTGCACGCCTTTGTTCCTGCATCCACTGCTTTCATTTCAGGGATGTTCACGGAACGCCAGCCACCAAAGGGCCAGGAAGCATCCCCCTGCAGGACCAGCACTTGGCCCTGGCCATCCTGCTGGAGCTGGCTGTGCAGAGAGGCACGCTGAGGTGAGGGCTGCCGCAGACGGGAACGCTTTGGGTTTTACTAGAATAAATATCTTTTCTCCTTTAGCCAAATGTTGTCTGCCATCCTGTTGTTGCTTCAGCTGTGGGACAGCGGGGCACAGGAGACTGACAATGAGCGTTCCGCCCAGGGCACCAGCGCCCCACTTTTGCCCTTGCTGCAAAGGTTCCAGAGCATCATTTGCAGGAAGGATGCACCCCACTCCGAGGGCGACATGCACGTGAGTGTCATGATGGAACTTTGTGTTTAGGTTTTCTGAATTTTTGTTTACTTTTCCTTTCTAGCTTTTGTCTGGCCCTCTGAGCCCCAATGAGAGTTTCCTGAGGTACCTCACCCTTCCACAAGACAACGAGCTTGCCATTGATCTGCGACAAACGGCGGTTGTTGTCATGGCCCATTTAGACCGTCTGGCTACGCCCTGTATGCCTCCGCTGTGTAGCTCTCCGACATCTCATAAGGTGTGTGTGCAAGAACCGTGTTCTCCATGTGTTTAAAGGAAATGTTTACTTTCTTATCTTACAGGGATCATTGCAAGAGGTCATAGGTTGGGGGTTAATAGGATGGAAATACTATGCCAATGTGATTGGTCCAATCCAGTGCGAAGGCCTGGCCAACCTGGGAGTCACACAGATTGCCTGTGCAGAGAAGCGTTTCCTGATTCTGTCACGCAATGGCCGCGTGTACACACAGGCCTATAATAGTGACACGCTGGTGAGTGTTCTGGGCACTGTGCCTGCAGTGTTGACTACTTTTCTTCGTATTTTTCCTTCTTTAGGCCCCACAGCTGGTCCAAGGCCTTGCCTCCAGAAACATTGTAAAAATTGCTGCCCATTCTGATGGTCACCACTACCTAGCCTTGGCTGCTACTGGAGAGGTGTACTCCTGGGGCTGTGGGGACGGCGGACGGCTGGGCCATGGGGACACTGTGTATGTATCGCTTATTCCTGTAGGGGACACACGGGCATTCATGTTTGTTCCCTTTCTCCCCAAGGCCTTTGGAGGAGCCTAAGGTGATCTCCGCCTTCTCTGGAAAGCAGGCCGGGAAGCACGTGGTGCACATCGCTTGCGGGAGCACTTACAGTGCGGCCATCACTGCCGAGGGGGAGCTGTACACCTGGGGCCGCGGGAACTACGGCCGGCTGGGCCATGGTACGTCTGCTCTGCATGAGTGGGAGCATGCAGACTTAGTAACCGCCGTCCTATCTGTTTGAAGGCTCCAGTGAGGACGAGGCCATTCCGATGCTGGTAGCCGGGCTTAAAGGACTGAAGGTCATCGATGTGGCGTGTGGGAGTGGGGATGCTCAAACCCTGGCTGTCACTGAGAACGGTACGTAGAGCTCTCGCCACCCTGGACAGGCCTGTTGTTATTTAAATGCATTTGTATTTTTTAGGGCAAGTGTGGTCTTGGGGAGATGGTGACTATGGGAAATTGGGCAGAGGTGGTAGTGATGGCTGCAAAACCCCAAAGCTGATTGAAAAGCTTCAAGACTTGGATGTGGTCAAAGTCCGCTGTGGAAGTCAGTTTTCCATTGCTTTGACGAAAGATGGCCAAGTTTATTCATGGGGAAAAGGTGACAACCAGAGACTTGGACATGGAACAGAGGAACATGTTCGTTATCCAAAACTCTTAGAAGGCTTGCAAGGTGAGTGCAAATGTAAACTTTTAAAACCCTTCGAAGCTGCATCTGCATCCCTCTTCCCTTGTAGGGAAGAAGGTGATTGATGTGGCTGCAGGCTCCACCCACTGCCTGGCTCTGACTGAGGACAGCGAGGTCCACAGCTGGGGGAGCAACGACCAGTGCCAGCACTTTGACACCTTGCGCGTGACCAAGCCAGAACCTGCAGCATTGCCAGGACTGGACACCAAACACATAGTGGGAATTGCCTGTGGGCCTGCCCAGGTACTGAATATAGAGCTTGATTTGGTATTTTGGATTCATTTTAGATTGTTGCGTTTCCTCTTAGAGCTTTGCTTGGTCATCATGTTCTGAGTGGTCCATTGGCCTCCGTGTCCCTTTTGTGGTGGACATCTGCTCAATGACTTTTGAGCAGCTGGATCTCCTGCTTCGGCAGGTGAGTGAGGGGATGGATGGCTCCGCGGACTGGCCCCCGCCCCAGGAGAAAGAGTGTGTGGCCGTGGCAACGCTGAATCTTCTACGACTTCAGGTATTCATGATTTCCCTTCTTCTTCCTCCTTTGTTCTAAGTGAAAATTGTTTTTCTCCTTTCAGTTGCATGCTGCCATTAGTCACCAGGTTGACCCGGAATTCCTTGGTTTAGGTCTGGGCAGCATCCTCCTGAACAGCCTGAAGCAGACGGTGGTGACCCTGGCCAGCAGTGCGGGCGTGCTGAGCACCGTGCAGTCGGCCGCCCAGGCCGTGCTGCAGAGTGGCTGGTCCGTGCTGCTGCCCACCGCGGAGGAGCGGGCCCGGGCACTCTCTGCTCTCCTGCCCTGCGCAGGTGGGCCTGGGGAAGGAACAGGAGAGGGCATGTCACTCAAATTGGCACACACTTTCTATTTCAGTTTCAGGCAATGAAGTGAACATAAGTCCAGGTCGTCGATTCATGATTGATCTTCTGGTGGGCAGCTTGATGGCTGATGGAGGGTTGGAGTCAGCCTTACACGCAGCCATTACTGCAGAGATCCAGGTATGGCTTTGGAGGCACACGTGACCTGGTGGACTTGTAAACAATTTCTTTTTATGAATTACAGGATATTGAAGCCAAAAAAGAAGCACAGAAGGAAAAAGAAATTGATGAACAGGAAGCGAATGCCTCAACATTTCATAGAAGCAGGACTCCACTGGATAAAGACCTTATTAATACGGGGATCTGTGAGTCTTCTGGCAAACAGTGTTTGCCTCTGGTTCAGCTCATACAACAGCTTCTTAGGTAAATCGTAGTAGCTGTATTGTATTATATGTTTAATTTTGTAATCCTCTTCTTTCCTGTATAGAAACATTGCTTCTCAGACTGTAGCCAGATTGAAAGATGTTGCCCGTCGGATTTCATCATGTCTGGACTTTGAGCAACACAGTCGTGAAAGATCTGCTTCATTGGATTTGTTACTGCGTTTTCAACGTTTGCTTATTAGTAAACTTTATCCAGGAGAAAGTATTGGTCAGACCTCAGATATTTCTAGTAAGTTGCTTAAAATGTGAAAGTGTCTTGTATGAAAATGAAAATTTCTCAATCCTTCTTCAAGGTCCAGAGCTAATGGGTGTTGGTTCCTTGCTGAAGAAGTACACAGCCCTCCTGTGCACGCACATTGGAGATATACTGCCTGTGGCCGCCAGCATTGCTTCTACCAGCTGGCGGCACTTCGCGGAGGTGGCTTACATTGTGGAAGGGGACTTTACTGGTACCTTTTGTTTCCTGCTTGTGTACATGTTTCTTATTTAAATCTTATTATTTCTTAAATGTAGGTGTTCTCCTTCCAGAACTAGTAGTTTCTATAGTGCTTCTGCTCAGTAAAAATGCTGGTCTCATGCAAGAGGCTGGAGCTGTACCTCTGCTGGGTGGCCTGTTGGAACATCTGGATCGGTTCAACCATCTGGCACCAGGAAAGGAACGGGATGATCATGAAGAGTTAGCCTGGCCTGGCATAATGGGTACGGCGTCTTAAAGGAGTTTTACTGAGGAGTGTATATTTTTTTTTTTTTTTGACACTACATCTTGCTCTGTTGCCCAGGCTGGAGTGCGGTGTCATGATCTCATACCTTTTTTGGAGAAATGCATATTCAAGTCTTTTGCCCGTGTTTTAATTGGGTTTTTTGTCTTGTTGGGTTCAGCAAGGGTTAATTCTCTTTTTGACTATCACGAAATAGGTCAGTCTGCGGTATTTTGTGGCCGTTCTGGAAAACAGCTGAAGCGTTGCCACAGCAGCCAGCCAGGCATGCTGCTGGACAGCTGGTCCCGCATGGTGAAGAGCCTGAATGTGTCGTCCTCCGTGAACCAGGCATCCCGTCTCATTGACGGCAGCGAGCCCTGCTGGCAGTCATCGGGGTCGCAAGGAAAGGTAGCATCTAATAGGGCACAGCAGCGGGCACTACTGAGAATGTGGTTTTTTTGTTTTTCTAAAGCACTGGATTCGTTTGGAGATTTTCCCAGATGTTCTTGTTCATAGATTAAAAATGATCGTAGATCCTGCTGACAGTAGCTACATGCCGTCCCTGGTTGTAGTGTCAGGTAATTCAGTTAGTTTACCTAAAAAGAAGTACCTTTGTTTGATTCTTTACCCATTTTTTCCTAGGTGGAAATTCCCTGAATAACCTTATTGAACTAAAGACAATCAATATTAACCCTTCTGACACCACAGTGCCCCTTCTGAATGACTGCACAGAGGTAAGTAGCTATGCTAGTGTTCCATTTGGATGCAGAGTCTATAGATCATGGTTTTTGTGTCTAGTATCACAGGTATATTGAAATTGCTATAAAGCAGTGCAGGAGCTCAGGAATCGATTGTAAAATCCATGGTCTCATCCTGCTGGGACGGATCCGTGCAGAAGAGGAAGATTTGGCTGCAGTTCCTTTCTTAGCTTCGGATAATGAAGAGGAGGAGGATGAGAAAGGCAACAGCGGAAGGTGAGAACCATTTGTTACAGGTGCTCACTTACTTTCTTTTTCTTTTTTTTTTCCGTTTGGTTAGCCTCATTAGAAAGAAGGCTGCTGGGCTGGAATCAGCAGCTACGATAAGAACCAAGGTGTTTGTGTGGGGCCTGAATGACAAGGACCAGCTGGGCGGGCTGAAAGGCTCCAAGGTACGGCCTGCTCCCTGGGACCCAGCAGGGTGCTTTTTTTTTTGTTAAAAAAATTCTGTTGTAGATAAAGGTTCCTTCGTTCTCTGAGACACTGTCAGCTTTGAATGTGGTACAGGTGGCTGGTGGATCTAAAAGTTTGTTTGCAGGTATGATTATTCTAATCTTAAAAAATTTTTAAGAGAGTCCTCTCCTGGCTGTCGTTCCTTGCAGTGACTGTGGAAGGGAAGGTGTATGCCTGTGGAGAAGCCACGAATGGCCGGCTGGGGCTGGGCATTTCCAGCGGGACGGTGCCCATCCCACGGCAGATCACAGCTCTCAGCAGCTACGTGGTCAAGAAGGTGGCTGTTCACTCAGGTACAAGCCAAGCACCAGGAGGCCTGTGCGGGTTTGGCAATCCGTGTGTCTGTGAATGTTGCAGGTGGCCGGCACGCGACGGCTTTAACTGTCGATGGAAAAGTGTTTTCGTGGGGCGAAGGTGACGATGGAAAACTTGGACACTTCAGCAGAATGTAAGGGTACTTTTTTTAGTCTCATTTGCTAAGACTGTAGAGAGCTGATTTCATCTTGTTGTAGGAACTGTGACAAACCAAGGCTGATCGAGGCCCTGAAAACCAAGCGTATCCGGGATATCGCCTGTGGGAGCTCGCACAGCGCAGCCCTCACATCCAGCGGAGAACTGTACACCTGGGGCCTCGGCGAGTACGGCCGGCTGGGACATGGGGATAATACGACACAGCTAAAGCCCAAAATGGTGATTATACGCATTTTTGTTGCTTGCAGAAAGTGATTCTGTTTTTAAATTTGTAATTGAGTAGGTGAAAGTCCTTCTCGGTCACAGAGTAATCCAGGTTGCATGTGGGAGTAGAGACGCGCAGACCCTGGCTCTGACCGATGAAGGTGAGTGGCTGGCAGGATTCTGTGCTTCTGGGTGGCCTGAAGTATATGTGTTTCTTAAACCTAGGTTTGGTATTTTCCTGGGGTGATGGTGACTTTGGAAAACTGGGCCGGGGCGGAAGTGAAGGCTGTAACATTCCCCAGAACATTGAGAGACTAAATGGACAGGGGGTGTGCCAGATTGAGTGTGGAGCTCAGTTCTCCCTGGCGCTCACCAAGTCTGGAGTGGTGTGGACATGGTACGTAAACGTCCTCCCTGTCACACTGTGTGATTGTAACTCTCCACCATGGGCCTTCTCTCAGGGGAAAGGGGGATTACTTCAGATTGGGCCACGGCTCTGACGTGCACGTGCGGAAACCACAGGTGGTGGAAGGGCTGAGAGGGAAGAAGATCGTGCATGTGGCTGTCGGGGCCCTGCACTGCCTGGCGGTCACGGACTCGGGGCAGGTAAGGCTGCAGGTGGCCTGGGGGTGGCGTGCAAAATTATAAGCTTTTTTCTCCTCGTAAACAGGTGTATGCTTGGGGTGACAACGACCACGGCCAGCAGGGCAATGGCACGACCACGGTTAACAGGAAGCCCACACTCGTGCAAGGCTTAGAAGGCCAGAAGATCACACGCGTGGCTTGTGGGTCGTCCCACAGTGTGGCGTGGACAACTGTGGATGTGGCCACGCCCTCTGTCCACGAGCCCGTCCTCTTCCAGACTGCAAGAGACCCTTTAGGTGCTTCCTATTTAGGTAACACAGATTTGTATCTTCTCTGAGATTTTAAAACAATGCAAATTTTATTTTCCTCTTATAGGCGTGCCTTCAGATGCTGATTCTTCTGCTGCCAGTAATAAAATAAGTGGTGCAAGTAATTCTAAGCCAAATCGCCCTTCTCTTGCCAAGATTCTCTTGTCATTGGATGGAAATCTGGCCAAACAGCAGGCCTTATCGCATATTCTTACAGCATTGCAAATCATGTATGCCAGGTAGGCTTCTGTGCTAATTTTTGAAATTCTGCCTCACCACAGGCCTGGCTTTGTGTCCTGACAGAGATGCTGTTGTCGGGGCCCTGATGCCGGCCGCCATGATCGCCCCGGTGGAGTGCCCCTCGTTCTCCTCGGCGGCCCCTTCCGACGCATCTGCGATGGCTAGTCCCATGAATGGAGAAGAATGCATGCTGGCTGTTGATATCGAAGACAGACTGAGTCCAAATCCATGGCAAGAAAAGAGAGAGGTAAAAGCGAATCTAAAGCAATGTTAGATCAGTAAACTTCCCCTACTGTGCACTCTTGGACTAGATTGTTTCCTCTGAGGACGCAGTGACCCCCTCTGCAGTGACTCCGTCGGCCCCCTCAGCCTCCGCTCGGCCTTTTATCCCAGTGACGGATGACCTGGGAGCCGCAAGCATCATTGCAGAAACCATGACCAAAACCAAAGAGGTGAAGAGGCGTTCTTCTTTAACTTTGTATTGTCATGTTAATTGTTGGATGTCATTTGACTTAGGATGTTGAAAGCCAAAATAAAGCAGCAGGTCCGGAGCCTCAGGCCTTGGATGAGTTCACCAGTCTGCTGATTGCGGATGACACTCGTGTGGTGGTAGACCTGCTCAAGCTGTCAGTGTGCAGCCGGGCCGGGGACAGGGGCAGGGATGTGCTCTCCGCGGTGCTTTCCGGCATGGGGACCGCCTACCCACAGGTGAGTCTCAGGGAGGGCGGGGCCGTCTGATTCCCCCTCATTCATGTCCTTGCTTCCTCTCCAGGTGGCAGATATGCTGTTGGAGCTCTGTGTCACCGAGTTGGAGGATGTGGCCACAGACTCGCAGAGCGGCCGCCTCTCTTCTCAGCCTGTGGTGGTGGAGAGTAGCCACCCTTACACCGACGACACCTCCACCAGTGGCACAGTGAAGATACCAGGTACAGGGGCTGGCCCCAGCGGGGAGCTGCAGGTTGCTATGTTTTGTGCTTGCCTGTCCTTCAGGTGCAGAAGGACTCAGGGTAGAATTTGACCGGCAGTGCTCCACAGAGAGGCGCCACGACCCTCTCACAGTCATGGACGGCGTCAACAGGATCGTCTCCGTGCGGTCAGGTAAGGACAGGAGGTTGAGCAGGGCATGATCTAGCTAACCCCGGGGTGCGCTTTCCTCCCGCAGGCCGAGAGTGGTCCGACTGGTCCAGCGAGCTGCGCATCCCAGGGGATGAGTTAAAGTGGAAGTTCATCAGCGATGGGTCTGTGAATGGCTGGGGCTGGCGCTTCACCGTCTATCCCATCATGCCAGCTGCTGGTAAGGAAGGGGCTTATGGCGATCAAGGTTAGAACCCGGGGATGTTTACAGTGTTCATTCACAGGCCCTAAAGAACTCCTCTCTGACCGCTGCGTCCTCTCCTGTCCATCCATGGACTTGGTGACGTGTCTGTTAGACTTCCGACTCAACCTTGCCTCTAACAGAAGCATCGTCCCTCGCCTTGCGGCCTCGCTGGCAGCTTGTGCACAGCTGAGTGCCCTAGGTAAATGCCACCATTACAGTTACATCTGTCTTGACTTCTGATACTTTCTCTCTGCTCATTTCAGCTGCCAGTCACAGAATGTGGGCCCTTCAGAGACTGAGGAAGCTGCTTACAACTGAATTTGGGCAGTCAATTAACATAAATAGGCTGCTTGGAGAAAATGATGGGGAAACAAGAGCTTTGGTATGGAGCATTCTAGTACAATTTCTAGATTTCTGCGATAGAATACTGTTCTGTTGTTTCTTAGAGTTTTACAGGTAGTGCTCTTGCTGCTTTGGTGAAAGGTCTTCCAGAAGCTTTGCAAAGGCAGTTTGAATATGAAGATCCTATTGTGAGGGGTGGCAAACAGCTGCTCCACAGCCCATTCTTTAAGGTAATGTTTCACTTCTTTTTTAAAGTGACAATTTCCCTGAGTTTGTCATTTTTGGTGCCTGCAGGTACTGGTAGCTCTTGCTTGTGACCTGGAGCTGGACACTCTGCCTTGCTGTGCCGAGACGCACAAGTGGGCCTGGTTCCGGAGGTACTGCATGGCCTCCCGTGTTGCTGTGGCCCTTGACAAAAGAACACCGTTGCCCCGTCTGTTTCTTGATGAGGTATTGCATGATATTTTGGAATCACTTTTGGGTTGATTTGTAACATCATAATAATTTTGTTTAGGTGGCTAAGAAAATTCGTGAATTAATGGCAGACAGCGAAAACATGGATGTTCTGCATGAGAGCCATGACATTTTTAAAAGAGAGCAAGACGAACAACTTGTGCAGTGGATGAACAGGTTATTATATTAGAAACAAGCAGTAATGTCGACATGGCAAATGCTCACTTGATGTGTATTGTAGGCGACCAGATGACTGGACTCTCTCTGCTGGTGGCAGTGGAACAATTTATGGATGGGGACATAATCACAGGGGCCAGCTCGGGGGCATTGAAGGCGCAAAAGTCAAAGTTCCCACTCCCTGTGAAGCCCTTGCAACTCTCAGACCCGTGCAGTTAATCGGAGGGGAACAGACCCTCTTTGCTGTGACGGCTGATGGGAAGGTAAGAGCTCTTTTTCTATGTCACAAGGTCATACTGATGTTACTATTGCTTTTTCTTTTCTTAGCTGTATGCCACTGGGTATGGTGCAGGTGGCAGACTAGGCATTGGAGGGACAGAGTCGGTGTCCACCCCAACATTGCTTGAATCCATTCAGCATGTGTTTATTAAGAAAGTAGCTGTGAACTCTGGAGGAAAGCACTGCCTTGCCCTGTCTTCAGAAGGAGAAGTTTACTCTTGGGGTGAGGCAGAAGATGGGAAGTTGGGGCATGGCAACAGAAGGTATGATGTGAAAAAATTATTTCAACATTCTATGTTTCCATTATATTTGGTGACTTTTTTGCAGTCCGTGTGACCGCCCTCGTGTCATCGAGTCTCTGAGAGGAATTGAAGTGGTCGATGTTGCTGCTGGCGGAGCCCACAGCGCCTGTGTCACAGCAGCCGGGGACCTCTACACATGGGGCAAAGGCCGCTACGGCCGGCTGGGGCACAGCGACAGTGAGGACCAGCTGAAGCCGAAGCTGGTGAGGAGGCGCCGTGTGCAGAGGCCAGAGGCGCTTGGCCAACCCAAGTCCCTTTTCTCTGAAGGTGGAGGCGCTGCAGGGCCACCGTGTGGTTGACATCGCCTGTGGCAGTGGAGATGCCCAGACCCTCTGCCTCACAGATGACGACACTGTCTGGTCCTGGGGGGACGGGGACTACGGCAAGCTCGGCCGGGGAGGCAGCGATGGCTGTAAAGTGCCTATGAAGGTATTTCCCATTCTTTCCCTGCCCAGTGCTCTTGTCTGTCTAATTGAACCTTTTCCCCCTCTAGATTGATTCTCTTACTGGTCTTGGAGTAGTTAAAGTGGAATGCGGATCCCAGTTTTCTGTTGCCCTTACCAAATCTGGAGCTGTTTATACCTGGTACGCAAGATTCTGTTTGTTTAAACCCACTACCCCATAATTTCCATGCTTCCTTTGTGTGCAGGGGCAAAGGCGATTATCACAGGTTGGGCCATGGATCAGATGACCATGTTCGAAGGCCTCGGCAGGTCCAAGGGTTGCAGGGGAAGAAAGTCATCGCCATCGCCACTGGCTCCCTGCACTGTGTGTGCTGCACAGAGGATGGTAGGTAGGGGCTCAGTGCCGCAGGACTGAGGACAGGTTCTGATTCTAAATTCACTTCATTCAGGTGAGGTTTATACATGGGGCGACAATGATGAGGGACAACTGGGAGACGGAACCACCAATGCCATCCAGAGGCCTCGGTTGGTAGCTGCCCTTCAGGGTAAGAAGGTCAACCGTGTGGCCTGTGGCTCAGCACATACCCTCGCCTGGTCGACCAGCAAGCCCGCCAGTGCTGGCAAACTCCCTGCACAGGTGAGTCCGGGCAGGTTGGGTGGGTCGGGGGCCTGAGGGGCTGAAGGCCATTTCTGTGTTCTAGGTCCCCATGGAGTACAATCACCTGCAGGAGATCCCCATCATTGCGCTGAGGAACCGTCTGCTGCTGCTGCACCACCTCTCCGAGCTCTTCTGCCCCTGCATCCCCATGTTCGACCTGGAAGGCTCGCTCGACGAAACTGGACTCGGGCCTTCTGTTGGGTTCGACACTCTCCGAGGAATTCTGATATCCCAGGGAAAGGTATTCAAGTGGCAATCTTTGCTCTAGGGGAAATTCTAAATTTTGTCTGTTTGATGTGTTTTAGGAGGCGGCTTTCCGGAAAGTAGTACAAGCAACTATGGTACGCGATCGTCAGCATGGCCCCGTCGTGGAGCTGAACCGCATCCAGGTAGCACATGGAGATTACTCTCCAAGTCTGACGGCCTCACGCTTGCTTGCTTCCTCCTCTCCAGGTCAAACGATCAAGGAGCAAAGGCGGGCTGGCCGGCCCCGACGGCACCAAGTCTGTCTTTGGGCAGATGTGTGCTAAGATGAGCTCGTTTGGTCCCGACAGCCTCCTCCTTCCTCACCGTGTCTGGAAAGTCAAGTTTGTGGGTGAGAACTTGCCACGTGCTGGAGCACCTGTGGGGGACTTCGAGTGGCTGCTTCTCCCCTGCAGGTGAATCTGTGGATGACTGTGGGGGCGGCTACAGCGAGTCCATAGCTGAGATCTGTGAGGAGCTGCAGAACGGACTCACGCCCCTGCTGATCGTGACACCCAACGGGAGGGATGAGTCTGGGGCCAACCGAGACTGCTACCTGCTCAGCCCGGCCGCCAGAGCACCCGTGCACAGCAGCATGTTCCGCTTCCTGGGTGAGCTTCTCGGCCGCTTGAGACTGTGTCGCTGTCCTCTGTCACTTGTGTCCTGAATGATCAGGTGTGTTGCTGGGCATTGCCATCCGAACCGGGAGTCCCCTGAGCCTCAACCTTGCCGAGCCTGTCTGGAAGCAGCTGGCTGGGATGAGCCTCACCATCGCGGACCTCAGTGAGGTAACTCCCTGGGGCGGCAGGCGGGGCCTCTACGACACATGGGCTTTCTTTTTCTCCTTAAAAGGTTGATAAGGATTTTATTCCTGGACTCATGTACATCCGAGACAATGAAGCCACCTCAGAGGAGTTTGAAGCCATGAGCCTGCCCTTCACAGTGCCAAGTGCCAGTGGCCAGGACATTCAGTTGAGCTCCAAGCACACACACATCACCCTGGACAACCGCGCGGAGTACGTGCGGCTGGCGATAAACTATAGGTTGGTGGTCATCTGTCTCTGTTGCATTGACAGACAGAAGTGTAAAGTGAGCTTTTTCTTCCAGACTCCATGAATTTGATGAGCAGGTGGCTGCTGTTCGGGAAGGAATGGCCCGCGTTGTGCCTGTTCCCCTCCTCTCTCTGTTCACCGGCTACGAACTGGAGACGATGGTATGCCGACCCCCAGGTGGGGCTGCCCTGCAATCACGCGGCCCTGACAGACATCCTCCCGCAGGTGTGTGGCAGCCCTGACATCCCGCTGCACCTTCTCAAGTCGGTGGCCACCTATAAAGGCATCGAGCCTTCCGCATCGCTGATCCAGTGGTTCTGGGAGGTGATGGAGTCCTTCTCCAACACAGAGCGCTCTCTTTTCCTTCGCTTCGTCTGGGGCCGGACGAGGCTGCCCAGGACCATCGCCGACTTCCGGGGCCGAGACTTCGTCATCCAGGTAGGCTCCTGGCTGGGCTTGCCGGCCCTGGGATTTCTAATCACTTCATGTTTCTGCTCAACAGGTGTTGGATAAATACAACCCTCCAGACCACTTCCTCCCTGAGTCCTACACCTGTTTCTTCTTGCTGAAGCTGCCCAGGTATTCCTGCAAGCAGGTGCTGGAGGAGAAGCTCAAGTACGCCATCCACTTCTGCAAGTCCATAGACACAGATGACTACGCTCGCATCGCACTTACAGGAGAGCCAGCCGCCGACGACAGCAGCGACGATTCAGATAACGAGGATGTCGACTCCTTTGCTTCGGACTCTACACAAGATTATTTAACAGGACACTAAGATGGGGAAACGTCCTCGTGAGATGAGAGCCTGAGCCAGGCAGCAGAGCACTCGCTGCTGTGTAGACTGTAGGCTGCCTGGTGTGTCTGATGAGAAGCGTCCGTCCTCGAGCCAGGCGGGAGGAGGGAGTGGAGAGACTGACTGGCCGTGATGGGAATGACAGTGAGAAGGTCCGCCTGTGCGCGTGGAACACTGTGGACGCTCGACTTCCAAGGGTCTTCTCACCCGTAATGCTGCATTACATGTAGGACTGTGTTTACTAAAGTGTGTAAATGTTTATATAAATACCAAATTGCAGCATCCCCAAAATGAATAAAGCCTTTTTACTTGTGGGTGCAATCGATTTTTTTTTCTTTCTCCTTTCTTTCAAGTGTCGTGAGTCGTCTTGATTGTATATTGGAAATAACTGTGTAACAAATCGTATTATAAATATTTCAATTAATTTTACTCTGAATTTGTTTATTAAAAGACTTTTGAACATGAAATGATTAGTATTACTTGAATGCATCCAGAGGATATTTAAACCAAAATGAAAAACCAGAAGGCCATTTGGTGTCCCCTCTCCCAGGTGTCCCCTTGTAGCATATGCATTATGTCATCTGAATTGAGGCCTTTCTGTGAACAGCATCATAACTTCTATCATGGAAAGTGTACTATATATAATGTTTGTGTCATGTATATGCCTAAATTTTAATTATCTATAAATAAAACATCTGACATAAAAGTGTAGGCTGAGCTTTCTTAACCAGTACAACC